AACACTTGTGTCCTATTCCTTCCATACATAGAGTGGACCATGCTTTCTTGCAAAGATATAATATTTTGTATATATTAAAACCATTACTCTGTTAAAGAAAATATTTTGTTTAAAGCATCACAATGTTTACAACCCCATTTTGGCATTTCTTATTTTTTTTTAAATGGGCTAGATGCTTTTGAGGGGAAAAAAAAATACAGTGGCCCAGGCCTGTTTATACCCTGAGAGGCCTTGGAGATTAATTAGGCTTTTAGTTGTCTGCACCTATGGAAAGCCTGGCCAGCCAGCCCACCTGCTCACAACCCGAACCATGCCTATTTATGGGGGGGCAAATTCTGGGTTTGTAGGTGCCTCACTAAGGCAAGAGGTAGCAGCTACCATCCCGGAGTGGCCCCAGGGATCTAGACCCGATGAAGTCTCCTGTCCACTCTGCCTTCTCAGCCCACTGCTTGCCTCTCCACCCTCAGCCCATTGTGACCTCATGTTAGTTACTCCAGAATGAGCTCCTTCCTGGGTTCTTTTCCCTCTGAACTCTGCCCTGTAGTGAGGCGAGGGGCTGCAAATGAGGATGGAATATGCCAGGCTGGCAGCAGACATGGGCACTGGATGGAGGTGCACTGGTCTCAGATGGCTAGGAATGGATACCAGCCCAGTCAAGGGGATCATTCTGTCATGGCCAGCCTGACCCAGCATACTTTGCCCCCTGGGGGCCACCAGATGGGGAGAGAGAGAAACCAAAGACTGGAAGATACAAAGGCCTAAGTTGTAGAATGGATTCCAAGCAGAAGGCAGAAGGACTCAGAATTGGAGAAGCAGCCCTTTCACTGAGCCTGGGGACAGCTGTCAGGGTAGGAGACAGGACCCAGGCCTCAGGCAATGCCTGCCAGGCTAGACATGAGGGATGCTGCGGCCTCTCCCCACCCCACTCTCCCCACCCCACCCGCAACTGCCTTCCTCACAATGGGGTTCATTGTTGAGGTGGTGGGGGGCACCTAGGGAGGGTGCAGCAGGGGGCCTGCCTGTCAGACATCCTTGGGGAGCCTGCCCTTTCAAGCATGAATCATACCACCAGAGATCACCCAGCGTGCTCTTAGCTCTGCCTGCCTGGTGTAGGGTCCTGGAGACCTTCTTGGAGCTCATCCAGCAGCCATCATGCAAGGTGGTGCTGGGGACTGCCCTCTTGCTAGGAGGTGGAGGTCTCATGCTGTGGGTTCAGAGAAAGAGGAGAAGAAAGGAAACCTCTGAGTGTCCATCAGACAAGGACAAGTCACCAGAATCCCATAAAGCAAAGAATGAAAGCTGGATTAAATCCCACTTTAGCCGCCTTTCCGAAGAGAAGCTGGCCCTCGACAACAATGCCAGCGCTAGTGGCAATGCTACCCAGACTGAGAGTGGGAGTGAAGAGGTCAGCTCCACGGTTCACATAGAGACCTTCACCACGAGGCACGGAGAAGTGGGCTCCGCTCTGCACCGGGAATCCTTCACCAGCAGGCAGAAGACATCTGGGCCCTCAGTGATCCAAGAGATCCACCAGGAGTCTGGAAAAGCCCCATCCACTGATGAGGCCACGTGGGCCGCTGTGGCTGCCTGCACCAAGGAGATTGACACCCAGGGGCGGCACCTGGCTCACTCCATGCTGCAGCGGGCCATAGCTTACCAGCACTCAGGTCACCTAGAGTCCAAGGACATCAACCAGGAGGAGCTGAGGGCCCTCGAGGAGGTAGAGATGAAGCTGCAAAAGAATTTCCTCACCCAGCGGGAAAACACCATAGCTGGTGCCAATCACACACACACCTTCTATGGCCACAGTCACCACAGTCACCATGGCCACCCAAGCCACCAGAGCCACAGCCTGCCTAATCGCAGACACTAGATCTGTGACTTCTTGGAAGCCACCTAACCATGGATGGAGACGCCCCTGCCCCCAGCAAGGCTGGCTCACACACACGTCTGTTTTCTCTCCTATGGGGCCATCTATGCAGGCCAGGGTGAGATGCTGTGCCCAAATCCCTACTTTCTTAGGCTCCTCACGGGGATTATGGGCTCTTTAAACTCCATGAGTGGGGTCTGCCACAGAAGATGGCCCCTGTTGGAGGGAGAGCTGGGAGGACACAGCGCAGGTGAGATAGACCCTGAGGCCCCTGAAGACCCACCAAGAGAAGACAGATGGGAGCAGGCAAGAGCCCCACACTGATGTCATTGCCTGGAACGGAGCCAATAAAGCTTTGTGTGCCTTCACTCTGAGTCCAGGGGCTCTGTGGGCAGCCTAA